ACCAATTGGAGTTGTCAACATTTTTTTTAATAAAGGCATTAAAATATAAAAACTACCATCTCTACTTAATCCATGTCATTATAAAGAACATTTTTACATTATAAAGAACATTTTAACAACAAAAGAGTCAGGAGAGCAAATTCAAAATAGCAAGTCCTTTATATCAAAGGAATTAAAATAAAGCTTTAAGAAAAAAAACTTTTCATATTTTTTTCCATTTCATCACAGACTGATAAAAATTTCAAAAATGTCTAAAATCATTCTATAGATATGTGCTTAAAACTTTATTTATTTATTTGAGACAGAGTCTTGCTCCGTTGCCCAGGCTGAAGTGAAGTAGCCGGCATGATCTCAGCTCACTGCAACCTCCGACTCCCAGGTTCAAGGGATTCTCCTGGCTCTGCCTCCTGAGTAGCTGGGACTGTAGGTGCACACCACCGTGCCTGGGTAATTTTTTGTATTTTTAGTAGAGATGGGGTCTCACCATGTTGCCCAGGCTGGTCTTGAACTCCTGAGCTCAGGTAATCTGCCCACCTTAGCCTCCAGATTACAGGCATGAGTTACTGTGCCCAGCCCAAAACTGTTAAATTAAATGCTTTCTACAATCTTTTTTTAACCATAAAATTCTGATCTATTGTCTTATTTTGTTACAATATGTTAAGCCAATGTAATTAACATTACATAATCTTATGTCAGTTAAATGTGATTTACTTAACTCATGTAATAACAATAAGAAAAATACTTTTTTAAGAACTGGAGAAAATATCTCCTAATGTTTGATATAATACTTTGCCATAACACATTTTAACACACAGTCCACACATTTAAAAACTTTTTGAAAAGTTCCTGTGGGAAATGACAGTGTTATTTGAGTCTATTAAAGCATCATTCTGGTTGCGCAAACTTGAACGAGAAGTTGCACTGTGGTAAGACTAGTCTTTATCTTAGAGACCAAGAGTCATTTTGCAAATTTGTGGTATCATTTCCCTAAACAACTTAGGACCAAATTGTACTTCATTTCCTCAGTTCTGCATTTCTGCAGAGACAGAAAGAAACGCAGCTCTTGACTTCTTTTTTGTAAACATTACTGTAAGAGTTGTGATAACTTTTTATTCTACTATGTATATGTATGGAATAGTATTAATAAATGAACTAGGGAAGGATGTAATAAATTAGACATCTCTTCATTTTAGAGAGAAGATGGAAACAACATTGCTTTTCTTTTCTCAAATAAATATGTGTGAATCAAAAGAAAAAACTTTTTTCAAGTTAATACATGGTTCAGGAAAAGAAGAAACAAGCAAAGAAGCCAAAATCAGGTAAAATTGTACAATTTTAAGTCAGCCTTATAATTGTCCTGACATGAAGGCCTTTTTATTACAGAGCTAAGGAAAAAAGAAATAGACTAAGTCTTCTTGTGCAGAAACCTGAGTTTCATGAAGACACCCGCTCCAGTAGATCTGGGCACTTGGCCAAAGAAACAAGGTGAATAAATTTTCAGTATTTTGAGGAAGATTCTCCATTATAAAACATTTTGTTTCTTGTACAGAGTCTCCCCTGAAGAGGCAGTGAAATGGGGTGAATCATTTGACAAACTGCTTTCCCATAGAGGTTAGTGGTACTTTCACCAAATACTTTGTGTGTTTTATAGTTATATTATTTATTTTCTTGATAGATGGACTAGAGGCTTTTACCAGATTTCTTAAAACTGAATTCAGTGAAGAAAATATTGAATTTTGGATAGCCTGTGAAGATTTCAAGAAAAGCAAGGGACCTCAACAAATTCACCTTAAAGCAAAAGCAATATATGAGAAATTTATACAGACTGATGCCCCAAAAGAGGTACAGTAAAGATAACTGTAAAAATGCATAATACTATAATCACACTTTTTTTCTGTTTATCCAGGTTAACCTTGATTTTCACACAAAAGAAGTCATTACAAACAGCATCACTCAACCTACCCTCCACAGTTTTGATGCTGCACAAAGCAGAGTGTATCAGCTCATGGAACAAGACAGTTATACACGTTTTCTGAAATCTGACATCTATTTAGACTTGATGGAAGGAAGACCTCAGAGACCAACAAATCTTAGGAGACGATCACGCTCATTTACCTGCAATGAATTCCAAGATGTACAATCAGATGTTGCCATTTGGTTATAAAGAAAATTGATTTTGCTCATTTTTATGACAAACTTATACATCTGCTTCTAACATATCGCATGTTTATGTTAAGATTTGGTCCCATCCTTTAAACTGAAATATGTCATGTGAAATTATTTTAAAAATGTAAAAACAAAACTTTCTGCTAACAAAATACATACAGTATCTGCCAGTATATTCTGTAAAACCTTCTATTTGATGTCATTCCATTTATAATCAGAAAAAAAACTTATTTCTTAATCAAAAGGCAGTACAAAAAAAGTAATAATGTTTTATAAGATTGTAGAGTTAAGTAAAAGTTAAGCTTTTGCAAAGTTGTCAAAAGTTCAAACAAAAGTCTAGTTGGGATTTTTTACCAAAGCAGCATAATATGTGTTATATAAACATAATAATACTCAGATATCCAAATGTTCAGATAGCATTTTTCATAATGAATGTTCTCTTTTTTTTGGTAATAGTGTAGAAGTGATCTGGTTCTTACAATGGGAGATGAAGAACATTTATTATTGGGTTACTACTAACCCTGTCCCAAGAATAGTAATATCACCTCTAGTTATAAGCCAGCAACAGGAACTTTTGTGAAGACACATTCATCTCTACAGAACTTCAGATTAAATATAATCTAGATTAATGACTGAGAATAAGATCCACATTTGAACTCATTCCTAAGTGAACATGGACGTACCCAGTTATACAAAGTACTTCTGTTGGTCACAGAAACATGACCAGATTTTGCATATCTCCAGGTAGGGAACTAAGTAGACTACCTTATCACCGGCTAAGAAAACTTGCTACTAAACTATTAGGCCATCAATGGCTTGAATAAAAACCAGAGAAGGTTTTTCCCAGGACGTCTCATGTTTGGCCCTTTAGAATTGGGGTAGAAATCAGAAATGAGATGAGGGGAAGAAGCAAGGAGTCTAAGGCCCTAGCGATTTGGGCATCTGCCACATTGGTTCATATTCAGAAAGTGTTATCTCATTGATTATATTCTTGTTAAGCAAATCTCCTTAAGTAATTATTATTCAAATAAGATTATACTCATACATCTATATGTCACTGTTTTAAAGAGATATTTAATTTTTAATGTGTGTTACATGGTCTGTAAATATTTGTATTTAAAAATGCCATGCATTAGGCTTTGGAAATTTAATGTTAGTTGAAATGTAAAATGTGAAAACTTTAGATCATTTGTAGTAATAAATATTTTTAACTTCATTCATACAGTTAAGTTTATCTGACAATAAAAGCTCTGACTGAATGTTGATTATCCTTCCTATTATGTAATAAGGA